AGAAATCTTACTTGGTGAGAGTGGGCAGGGGTCGGCTTAGAATATTTTGTTTTGAGATAAAGAGCTACCGATCACACGGGGAGTATAAGCAAGGTTCAATGAGAAGTGATCAGGATGCTGGAGAGTTCAGCCCTGGGCGGGGAGCTCAAGTCAGGTTTCTAGCCCTCTTCCCTGTGCCAACCTATACCCTACACTGGGAAAGAAACAGACCTTAAAATTGTCCAGCTTGATGGCATCGCGGGGAAGGGACTAAGTCCAGATAATGTCCTCTGAGGCTGAGGCCTCGGGGGCAGGACACACCTCCTGCGGGCCTATTCAATAATCAGTTAAATCACCTGAAGCACACGCATTTCCGGGGACCGCTCCGGGCATCCTGGCTTGAGGGTAGAGTGGGCAGAGGTCCCTAAGGGAGAGGTGGGGCTCGGGCTGAATCCCTCGTTGGCGGCACCAGGGTCAAGTGGCTAACCTGGCAGCACAGTCACGGGGAGGCCCTCTCTCATTGGGCAGAAACTAAGTCCGAAGCCGCGCCCCTCCTGGGCGAGGAGGTTCCACCTCCTAGGTTCCTGTGATTCTCCTGCCTCAGCCCGAGTAGTGGGACATCCCACTTGCTCCCGCCATTCTGTTTACCACAGGTGACGACCGCCATGGCTGACAGGCAGGGAGGTCCCCCGAGGACCGAGCAAGCCTCGGTCTCCCAAAAAAAAAAAAGATACATTGAAGTAATTTAAAAACACTTAGGAAGATGTCATTTCTTCCTATCAAGGCGTCCTCCCTTTATGTTTTGTTATTATATAGGGAACGATAAAAAAATTTTTTTCTCAACCAATGTGGACCCGGTTGGCCTCGAACTCGTACCCTCGAACCCTCCCCTCCCTGAGGGCCCGAGGGCACGCGCAACCGGTCGGAGCCACAATAGCTCGGGGTGTCGGGGATCTCCTTTCTTCCTTTTGACCTTACGCAGGGTGATGGAGCCAATCAGGAGAGGCTCACCCCTGACGTCACCCAGTCCCCAGGGCCAGTGAGGGCCCTGCGTTCCGTGGCGCCCCCTGGAGGGAGGAAGGGGAACTGTATCTGAGAGAGAGCAGCCAATTGGGTCCGCTGACTCCGGCCGGGTTCCCGTGCCGCGTCCAACACCCCTCACTCCCTGTCTCACTCCCCCACGGAGACTCAATTTACTTTCCATGTCCACATCCCCAGTGCTTGCGGAAGATATCCCGCTAAGAGAGAGACATGTCAAAGGTAGGGTAGATCGACATTTCCAGGCACCAAAGATGGAGATGTTCCAGGAAAGACTGCAGGGCCCCTGGGCACCTTCCACCTGCTTCCAGGCCATCACTGGCATGAGAAGGGGCAGACCAGTGTGAGCTGTGGAAGGAGGCCTCTTTCTGGAGGAGCGTGACCCCCAGTAAGCTTCAGGTGGGGCAGTTCCTGAGGGTGCAGACCCGGGTGAAGCAGTGTCCTTGTCCCAGGGGCTGCTGCTGTTGCTGCTGCTGAGCATGGGCGGGACATGGGCATCCAAGGAGCCGCTTCGGCCACGGTGCCGCCCCATCAATGCCACCCTGGCTGTGGAGAAGGAGGGCTGCCCCGTGTGCATCACCGTCAACACCACCATCTGTGCCGGCTACTGCCCCACCATGGTGAGCTGCCCGGGGCCGGGGCAGGTGCTGCCCATGCTCATTCTCCCACTCACACGGCTTCCAGACCCGCGTGCTGCAGGGGGTCCTGCCGGCCCTGCCTCAGGTGGTGTGCAACTACCGCGATGTGCGCTTCGAGTCCATCCGGCTCCCTGGCTGCCCGCGCGGCGTGAACCCCGTGGTCTCCTACGCCGTGGCTCTCAGCTGTCAATGTGCACTCTGCCGCCGCAGCACCACTGACTGCGGGGGTCCCAAGGACCACCCCTTGACCTGTGATGACCCCCGCTTCCAGGCCTCCTCTTCCTCAAAGGCCCCTCCCCCCAGCCTTCCAAGCCCATCCCGACTCCCGGGGCCCTCAGACACCCCGATCCTCCCACAATAAAGGCTTCTCAATCCGCACTCTGGCGGTGTCTTTCTGTGGGCTCAGGGCA